TATAAATGATGCTGGGTCAGGTATCTTTATGTTTGAAGATGGCTCCATATTTGGGTTGTTTCCACAGAACTCTTTCCCAGAAATGCTTTTTCTAGGTTAATGGCTACACATATTTCTAGGCACCTGACATACTGACACCCACCTCTAAAGTATTTTTATGATCCACAACTAGCGTTTAACACAGCGCCCCAGTCACTCCGAGACTAATAAATAGACAAATGACTGAAACGTGACCTCATGCTTTCTATTCCTCCAGCTTTCATTGAGTTCCTTTCCTCTGGGAGGACTGGGGGTTGTCTAGCCCTCCACAGCATCAGCCCATTGACCCTATCCTTGTGGTTATAGCAGCTGAGGAAGCAGAATTACAGCTCTGTGGGAAGGAATGGGGCTGGAGAGTTCATGCATAGACCAATTCTTTTTTTTTTTTTTTTTTGAGATGGAGTTTCACTTTTGTTGCCCAGGCTGGAGTGCAATGGCATGATCTCAGCTCACCACAGCCCCCACCTCCTGGGTTCAAGCGATTCTCCTGCCCTCAGCCTCCCGAGTAGCTGGGATTACAGGCATGTGCCACCACGCCTGACTACTTTTGTATTTTTAGTAGAGATGGAGTTTCTCTTTCTTGGTCAGGTTGGTCTCAAACTCCTGACCTCAGGTGATCTGCAGCCTCGGCCTCCCAAAGTGTTGGGATTACAGGTGTGAGCGACCATGCCTGGCTGCATAGACCAGTTCTTATGAGAAGGGATCAACTAAGAATAGCCTTGGGTTGACACACACCCCTCTTCACACTCACAGGAGAAACCCCATGAAGCTAGAACCAGTCATGAGTTGAGAGCTGAGAGTTAGAGAGTAGCTCAGAGATGCTATTCTTGGATATCCTGAGCCCCTGTGGTCACCAGGGACCCTGAGTTGTGCAACACTCAGCATGACAGCATCACTACACTTAAAAATTTCCCTCCTCACCCCCAGATTCCATTTCCCCATCCGCCAGGGCTGCCTATAAAGAGGAGAGATGGCTTCAGACATCAGAAGGACGCAGGCAGCAAAGAGTAGTCAGTCCCTTCTTGGCTCTGCTGACACTCGAGCCCACATTCCATCACCTGCTCCCAATCATGCAGGTCTCCACTGCTGCCCTTGCCGTCCTCCTCTGCACCATGGCTCTCTGCAACCAGGTCCTCTCTGCACCACGTGAGTCCATGTTGTTGTTGTGGGTATCACCATGACTCGGGCTTATTCTCTCCTTTCTCCGCAGTTGCTGCTGACACGCCGACCGCCTGCTGCTTCAGCTACACCTCCCGACAGATTCCACAGAATTTCATAGCTGACTACTTTGAGACGAGCAGCCAGTGCTCCAAGCCCAGTGTCATGTAAGTGCCAGTCTTCCTGCTCACCTCTAGGGCCAGTGCTTAACTCTTCCTCCCTTCTCCACAGCTTCCTAACCAAGAGAGGCCGGCAGGTCTGTGCTGACCCCAGTGAGGAGTGGGTCCAGAAATACGTCAGTGACCTGGAGCTGAGTGCCTGAGGGGTCCAGAAGCTTCGAGGCCCAGCGACCTCAGTGGGCCCAGTGGGGAGGAGCAGGAGCCTGAGCCTTGGGAACATGCGTGTGACCTCCACAGCTACCTCTTCTATGGACTGGTTATTGCCAAACAGCCACACTGTGGGACTCTTCTTAACTTAAATTTTAATTTATTTATACTATTTAGTTTTTATAATTTATTTTTGATTTCACAGTGTGTTTGTGATTGTTTGCTCTGAGAGTTCCCCCTGTCCCCTCCACCTTCCCTCACAGTGTGTCTGGTGACAACCGAGTGGCTGTCATCGGCCTGTGTAGGCAGTCATGGCACCAAAGCCACCAGACTGACAAATGTGTATCAGATGCTTTTGTTCAGGGCTGTGATCGGCCTGGGGAAATAATAAAGATGTTCTTTTAAACGGTAAACCAGTATTGAGTTTGGTTTTGTTTTTCTGGCA